CTATATTTTAATGTGCTGGCAAACTATAAGAGCTCAAACAGGCTGGGCACGGTGGCTCACACCTGTAATCCCAGCACTTTGGGAGGCCGAGGTGGGTGGATCACCAGAGGTCAGGAGTTCAAGACCAGCCTGACCAACATGGTGAAACCCCATCTCTACTGAAAAAAAGAAAAATACAAAATTAGCCTGGCATGGAAGCGCATGCCTGTAATCCCAGCTACTTGGGAGACTGAGCCAGGAGAATCACCTGAACCCCGGAGGTGGAGGTTGCAGTGAGCCAAGATCACACTATTGCACGCCAGCCTGGGCAACAAGAGCAAAACTCCATAAAAAAAACAAATAAATAAATAAATAAAGTTCAAACAAAATCTGGCTACTTCGACACCTTGAAGAAATTACTGATTTTGAGTCTTCATTTATTTAGGAAATGAGCAGTATGGACCAGATTAATTTTCAAGTTGCAACTAAGTCAAATTCTGAGGGCTCTTCTCAAAGACTAACACTGTTACTGATAGAAAATTCTTAAAGAATACATATTTTCTCTTGATTACCTGTTAGAATGGATTCAGTCCAATATCTGATCTCCAGTAAGGAAAACCTTGAAAATGTCAATGCACTTTCAGTTCCCAGGAGAAGGCAAGTCATTTATTTGAGCTTCTCTTCTCTCTTAACAGGTTTCTCCCAGCAGGGGTGAGGAGCAGAGCACTCTGCCTTCCAGAAAGGGGCTTGCAGCACAACCACCTGTGCAGGCTATAAAAAGCCATCACTCGCGGAGCCACTGCGCTCCATGTGGGGGAAGAGAGCCCAGCTTTCCAATCACTTCTCCATATTGTGCCCCTGGGTAAGCGTCCAACATGTGACCAAAGCCTCGGCAAAGAGAGGTGGGTGCTTGGCTGAACTGTTTTGCTCAAGGATAACCCTACAAGTCACATTTGCTGAAAATAGACCCTTGTGGCATGAATTTCCTAAGAACTTGGCAGATCAGTCCAAGTTTAGGATGAGAGAGAAGAAAAGAGAACTTGCTACTTTCTAGTTAGTTGGCAGAGAGAGAGCACACCAATGAGTGAGCACAGGCACATGTGTCTTCTGCTTGGAATAGCCCTTCTCAGGGCACCTCTGTCTGGAATGGCCCACGTGTGTTCTGCCTGCTCCGGTCCACTGTGATCCTGAGACTCTAAGCTCAGCTCCTGGCCCTCTTGGAGTGGCACCACCATGCCTGGTCCCCAGCCTCCCAGAGCACCCAAGGGGGAAAGCTGTGGTGTCCCTGCTACAAAGCACAGGGTAAGTAGGGAGATTTCAGCCTGAAGTAGGTTAATGATCAGCCCTGCTTTGTTTGTTCCCACAGCTCAGGAACCTGGCTCAGAGCTGCTCCTCAGTGCCAGCTGCTGGACTGGACAAGATTTTAGGCAAGGCACGGCCACACACCAGGTAGGTGAAAACCCACCACACTGAACCGCTGCTCAGGACTGATCCCACTCTCCCCCGCCCTCAGGAAGAGCCTGGCATCCGCAGTGACCCTCGAGCAGCTGTCCCTGCAGCTGGGCCTGCCCCTCAAGCACGCTGAGCCTGTCCTTCACAGCCCCATGGTGCTGACCCAGGGCCCTGAGACCACCAGGAGGCACCTCTTCCTCTTCAGGGACTGGCTGGTCATTGCCAAGCAGAGGTGAGTTGGTGGCAGTCATCGCTTTGCTCTCTAATCAGCGAAATTCTCATTTTCTTTTTTCCAGGTCTTCCAAGAGCTACAGAGTCGAACAGAAGCTGCATCTATCTGGCGTGCAGGCTGTCACCTGTGACAGAGAGGAAAGGCAGGATGGGGACAAAGACCAGGATCTCACTATCAGTTTAGGAAATTCTCTGGTCTTCATGCTGGCTTCTGACCCTTGTGTCGCCGAGTTTCCGTGAGTGCCAGCAGTTTCAATTACAGGTTTACACCCACAATACCTGTTGCATTGACTCTTCCAGCTCTTCCGGCCTCTTCTTGAAGCCTCTTCATCCTCTCCTGACATCCATACTCACCTGTGCCCTCCGTTGGCTGGTGGTGCCATCTGATCTAGAGACCCACTGGAACAGGGGGCTGTGTGCCCCCCAGGTCAGTACTGAGAGCCTCTGCTGCCCCTTTGTAAATGCACCTTAGCCGAAAACAGAGATTCTGACTGAGGAATTCCAGACATCTCTGGAGAGACCTCATATGTGGAACCTTCTCAGTGTATTTCATCAACCGTGTCCTTTCCAGCCTAAATGGTCTCCCTGACTCAGGCATTCCCAAACTGAGAAGCTTCAGGGGATTTGGAAATAGCCTAGAACCCGAAGCCAAGAAGACCAACATTGGAATCCTAAATCTGTCTTTTCCTGAGTATTTTACCCAGGCAAATTTCATTCAGTATCCTCATCCATTAAGGAAGTAGCTTTATCTGCACTACAGAATTTTGAGGAAGAATAAATGAGCTGCTGTCACACATAGTTTAGAGAACTAAGAATGAGGTAGCTTAAATAGAAATAACTAACACAGAATTTCTCGCACTTAGCAGGTGTGTGATGCAAGTGCTGGCTGCTAACTGGTTTTTTGTTTTGGTTGGGGGAAGGAAGATCCAGGCCAGTGAAGATGGTCTTCACAGCCAAGATGATTGATAAGGTTAGAATTACTAAGTTTCTGATCTCAGTCCATCTCTGAGGGGTGACTTGGGAACTCTCCCACAACCTCCCTATTTGCTTCAAATTGTTCTGGCAAACTGCTTAATGGCAAAGTGTGGAGAAGGGCTTTCTACTGGAGAGCAGATATAAACACCTGCAAAAGGAGGGGCCATGAAGAAGGCTCACTCTGCAGCCTTACAGAGGCCCAAATGATAGCAGAGAAGCTTGCAGCCACACGTAAGAACTGAGAGGTTCACTGAGCATCACAATAAAAAACCAGCTCCGCAAAGTTCGTAGCCACAGATGTAGGGCTTTGGCAGGAAATGGTTGGGGTTGTGTCATCTTCTTTTACTTTCTGAAATATTCTAGAAAAATGGCTTCTGTTTTATCCTTGCAGTAGATAACTGTGGTCCTATAAACTTCATAGGATCAGCTCATAGTGTACAAGGTAGGAACCATCATTAATGTTTGTGACACTCTTTCTTGACAGAGAAACTTTAGAATACTAATAATAATAATGGTCCACAGTTACCCAGAACTCGCTATGCGCCTGTCACTCTTCTGAGCACTTGATATACAATAAGTCACCCACTTCCTTTCTGACACAGATGTCCTAGTCACATGTGAGGTAAGAGTCTTTCAAACTGGGCGTCACAAATGGATTTTCTCCTTGCAGAATGGCTTCCTCCAAGTTAGAAAAAATTCTTTCTCTTACTAATGTGGGAAGTTCCACCCCCTCTAATATCAGATGACCACAAGAAGCCCTGGCATCTCCACTCACGCTGGCCTGAGCATGGCTATGCCCTTTGAACTGTCCCTCCCGTTGTAGTCTCTGGGATATCATGCAATCCTGTGACTGCTGTTTTTGATTCATTCAGATGGGTTCGTTTACAATGTCAGCACAGGCCAACCAGCATAGACAACGCTTCTTTTCATAAAAAGGAACTTCAGATACTGTGTTTTTAAGAGAATTAAATGAGATAATTCAGGTAAACCTCTGAGCATGGCGCCTGCCCCCAGGGAAGGGTTTGGATGGTTTGAGAACTACTAGAGTGGTCGCCTGCGAGGGCTGCCATTACAAGGGACCACAGACTGGGTGGGTTAAATGGCAGAAATGTACATCTCCTGGTTCTGGAGGCTGGAAGTCCAAGATCAAGGTGTCAGCAGGGTTGGTTCCTTCTGAGGCTGTGAGA